CGGACGTGGTCCTGGGGCCGGGCCAGACTCAGCCACCGCGGGGCCAGCCGAGGCGGGGCTGCAGAGTGCTGCAGCCCCAGGAGTCTTTCTGGCCCTGAACGCCTCAGGTGGACTCCGACCCGGCGGAGCCGCCGTTTACTCTGGGAGCGGCTGCAGAGGGAAGTGTCTGAGAACACTTTTAGAGCAGTAGGGGCCTGGTCTCCGTGGGGGAAGGGTCCGCAGGCATCTTGGTTCTTTAAGGCCCCCGAGGGATGGGGCCGAACATGCAAATGATTTGGACTGAGGGGCCAGGTTCTCGTAAGTTTCCCAGAGGGGCGGGGCCGCAAATGTAAATCACTTGGACTGAGGGCGGGTCCAGGTTCTTTAAAGACGTCCCCTCATGGGCGGGGCACACAGGTATCACCGGGAAAGGGGCGGGGCACCACATGTAAATCACCGGGAAAGGGATGGGACACAGGTAAATCACCCGGAAAGGGGCGGGGCACCACATGTAAATCACCTTAAAACGGACAGGGCACACATGTAAATCACTTGGGGAGAGGCACACACGTAAATCACCCGGAAAGAGGCAGCACAAAAGTATCACTGGGAAAGGGCCAGGGCACGCATGTAAATCACCCGGAACGGGGCGGGACACATGTAAATCACTTGAGAAGGGGAGAGGCACTCGTAAATCACCCGGAAAGGGGCGGGGCATTACATGTAAATTACCCTGAAAGGAGCGGGGAACATATGTAAATCACTTGGGAAGGGGAGAGGCACACATAAAAAAAAAAAAAAATCACCTAAAAGGGGTGGGGCACTCGTAAATCACCAGGAAAGGGGCGGGGCACCACATGTAAATCACCGGGAACGGGGCGGGGCACTACATGTAAATCACCTAAAGGTCGAGGCACACGTAATCATCCCGAAAGGGGCGGGGCATTACATGTAAATCACCCAGAAAGAGGCAGCACACATCAATCACCGGGAAAGGGGCGGGGCCAGGCTCCCAAGAGCTCCGGGAGACCGAGACTGCCGCAGCCTTTACGCAGCTTGCTTTCCTGGCGCTGGGGGAGGGCGCAGCCGGGAAGTCCCAGAGCAGCGGTGTCAGGCTCTCCACCAAGGAGGGACTGGGCCAGAGTCCTCGCGAGGGCACGCGGCGTGGTCCCCAGAGCTAGGCCGGAGCGCGGGCCGCTGACGCCACTGTCGGGTGAGGCTCGGTGCATCCAAGGGGAGCCGCCCTCCGTGCGGGGCGACCTCGTCTGCGCGGCGGGCGTGCCAGTTCCCCGCACCCATGGCAGCGGCCAGAGAGCCGGAGTTGCCGCAGGAAGCCCCCGCCACGGAACCCGCGCCCCCGCCGGCCTGCCGCTTCTTCCTGGAAGGCCGCTGCCGCTTCGGCGCCCGCTGCCGCCAGCCCCACCCTGGGGCGCCGGCGCCGCCTGGCCGCGAGGCGCAGCCGGAGGCCGGGGCCAAGAAGCCGCCGCTGCGCACAGCCGCGGACGTCATCCAGCGCATCCGCTGGGACCCGCGCCTCGACCCCGCCGACTTCTCGGTGGGCTACGTCGACCGCTTTCTGGGTGTGCGCGAGGAGCCCTTCAGCGCCTTTTGCTGGGACCAGCCGCTGGCGGCGCTCGGGCCGGGCGTGCTGGCAGTGCCCCAGCACCGCGTGCGCTTCTTCCGCTTCCGTGGCCGCCTTGTGTGGGACCGCGCCTCGCGCACCGACCTCGTCTTTGGCTCTGGCTCGGCGGCGGGACGCGGGCCCACCATCCTGGACGCACCGAACACCGAGGGCGCCCACGGGGCAGAGGGTGCCGAGTGGACACTGGCGGGGACAGGTCAGGAGGCCCAGGCTGCCCCCAAGCGAGGGAGCACAAGGCCGCTCTGCACAGGGCACCAGGAACCAGGCGTGGAGGAACCCGGAGAGCTGGAGGCGGCCCAGGAGAGGGCGCTGGGCACAGCTGCTGATTTGGGAACACTGGCCCCAAGAGGACGCCTCGCCGGAGTGACTGAGGCACTGAAGCCAACAGCAGCCACCAGGACCACATTGCTGGGGGGCAAGGAAGCACAGGCCCTGGGAGTCCCGGGGGGCTCCGCTGAGACGACAGAAGCCGAGTGGGGTCCTGCGGCCTGGCCCGAGGACAAAAGGGCCCGCCTTAGTGTTGCAGCCCCTTGCCAACCGCGCCCCACACATTTTGTGGCCCTCATGGTGACCGAGCCTGGGCTACAAGCAGAAGTGACCAAGGCCCAGGAATACCTGGTCCACGTGGCCCCACACTGCGCCAACTTCCTAGTGCCCTCTCAGAACCTACACCTGACCCTGGCCCTGCTGCGACTGGCAGGCGCTGGGGAGGAGGCCGCTGCCATTGGAGCTCTGAGACGGGCCCTCTTGGCCCCGGGGCTAAATGCACCCCCTCGGCTGAGCTTTAGAAAGCTGGTCCTCCTGGGCCCGCATGTGCTGTGTGCCCCACCCTCTCCCACACTGGAAAGCATGGCACAAGTGCTGAGCCAGAGGCTGGAAGCCGAGGGGCTGAGTACACTACAGTCTCCAGGGCAGCTGCACCCCCACCTCACCGTGGCCAAGGTGCCCCATGGTTCCCAGGTCCACCTCCCCAAGCTGGAGTTCACCCTCAGCCAGGAAGTGGGGTGCCAGCCCCTGCAGACACTCTGGCTGTGCCGTATAGGGAGGACAGGGGGGCCTTTCCAGCCCCTGGCTGAGATCCCCCTGGAGTGACACCCCCAGACCTCTGGAGGAGACAATGGATGCAAACAGCCCACACAGGAAAGACAAAGCAGGAGCGTGCACGCTCTCTCTTTCTCTCTTTAATTTTGGTTTCTCTCAAGCTTCCAAATGGTGCTCAGTGCTCCAAGGAAAGGAAGGAAGGAAGGAAAAGGAGGGGAGAGGAGGGGAAGGGGAGGCAGAGGAGGAACATCTGGAAAAAAAGCAGCCTGACAGTCCAGCTGTTTGCAAACTCATAGCACATCCTCCAGTTACATGGCAGAAGAGGGAGGGAGGGAGGGCCAAAAAGAAAAGGGAGAGGAGGAAGAAAAATAACTTAAATAAACACACACACAAAGAAAAGAGAAGGCAACATGACGTGAGCTGGTGATCCATGAAGGCAGG